AAATGCTACCTTGATCAAAATGAAGACTAAAGAGAGTTCCCTTGATTTAACAACCAGACCGAGAATATAGCAGGGTCCTAGCAAAGAGAAGTTAACGCCTGAACTGACACTTGAAGGACAATCATTTTACAAACAAGAGGAAACTTACTACGTGCCTAATTAACCATGTCAGGTACACTATGGTTAATTCCACAAATGCTTGTTAGTTAACGAGGAGACTGGCAGATGATAACGCTGCAGACCAGGACCCTCCCCACCCTTATATTCCCCTACCTCAGCGCAAACTCTTTCCCCCAGCACCACCGGCCTCTTATCCAGGCAGTCCACGCCGGCCCAGGAACGTTCCCAGAACTACGGCTCCCAGCAGGACAAGCGCCAGACAAGCCTGGACTCAAGAGGATAGACTGGGCAAAAGCGCTTCTGGGAATCGTAGTTTAGGGCGCCGACCTCAAGATCCAGGCTGGGCACGCTACCCGACCAACTCCTTACTTGAGCTCTTCAGCCGAATACATCCCGAAGGAAATGCCCTGCAGCCGCCGCCAGGGCATGTTCTTGGAGATCAACATCCTCCAGGTCCGTTTTGAATTCCGACACCCCAAGAGACGTTCCACTCACCACCTGACTATTCTTAATTCAACCTCAAGCCCGGAGTCACCACGCGATTCAACGTGCGCTTGCGCGCGGAAGCGGTCGCAGGAACGACATTTACGTGGATGAGATCACTTCTACATGGGGGGGGAACAAATAGTTGTACGACTCTCTGCTCGCTCTTTTGTTTTGAAAACAATCAAAGATATATAAGACATCAAAATAATCATTTAGGAAAATTCCTCCGAGGCAAATCGGGTGTATAGAGCTTTTAGCTTCCGTGACGAAGTCTTTCAAACCATGAGCTTGCAACCTCCCATTTTATGATTGCTTTCGTCTTCTTCCGCTTCAGCCAATAGCGGAGCTGTTCCCTGCTCCCCGCCCACTGCGCCCCACCTTCCTGAAGGTCGAGGCACGCTTTCCCAACATGCTCTGCAGAGAAATCAAAGATGGCGGTTGTATCTGCTGTTCGCTGGCTGGGCCTCCGCAGCAGGCTTGGCCAGCCGCTGACGGGTCGGCGGGCGGGTTTGTGTGAACAGGCACGCAGCTGCAGGTAAGAGACGCTTAGGGTATCCGCGAAGAAGACTATTAGATTTAAGGCTTTTGTTTTTTTGCAGATTTTATTCTGGTAGTGCAACCCTCTCAAAGGTTGAAGGAACTGATGTAACAGGTATATTTTAAAATATATTGAATTCTATTTTTGAAACTGATTCATGTTTTCTTTTTTACATTAGGGATTGAAGAAGTAGTAATTCCAAAAAAGAAAACTTGGTAAGTATTCTATCAGTGTTCATTCAGCAAATGATGAGGATTAACTTGTGGTTCTTATTTTTAGGGATAAAGTAGCCGTTCTTCAGGCACTTGCATCCACAGTAAACAGGGTAAGTAGGATTTTGTGTTTTTTTTTAACCTAAATATAGAAATTGTATTATGTCTTTTCCACAGGATACCACAGCTGTGCCTTATGTGTTTCAAGATGATCCTTACCTTATGCCAGCATCATCTTTGGAATCTGTGAGTATTTTCATATAATTTTCTAGTGTTTTTTACATGTATTTAAATCTTTTTCTTTATATAGCGTTCATTTTTACTGGCAAAGAAATCCGGGGAGAATGTGGCCAAGTTTATTATTAATTCATACCCCAAATATTTTCAGAAGGACATAGCTGAACCTCATATACCGGTAAGGAGAGGTAGTTACATTATTTACATAATTTGTAGTAACTTTAGTCATCTTGTTTTCCTAGTGTTTAATGCCTGAGTACTTTGAACCTCAGATCAAAGACATAAGTGAAGCCGCCCTGAAGGAACGAATTGAGCTCAGAAAAGTCAAAGCCTCTGTGGACATGTTTGATCAGCTTTTGCAAGCAGGTGACTGAGTTCGATTAAAGCCCCTCTAATAAGGTTTCTTTATCTTTCTGTCTCTTACCCACAGGAACCACTGTGTCTCTTGAAACAACAAATAGTCTCTTGGATTTATTGTGTTACTATGGTGACCAGGAGCCCTCAACTGATTACCATTTTCAACAAACTGGACAGTCAGAAGCATTGGTAATAACTGTTGGCCTTGATTTTTTTTTTTCCTTTTATTTCTTTTGATGATTATTCATTTCAGGAAGAGGAAAATGATGAGACATCTAGGAGGAAAGCTGGTCATCAGTTTGGAGTTACATGGCGGTATGTCACACGTAATTAGAACCTTGAATTACGCCTGGGTTCACATTTACTCTCTTGTGTCTAGAGCAAAAAACAACGCTGAGAGAATCTTTTCTCTAATGCCAGAGAAAAATGAACATTCCTATTGCACAATGATCCGAGGAATGGTGAAGGTACATTTGTTTTATTTATTTTTGTCTTTCATAATTTGATGATGCTTAATTTTTCCTTTTCCAGCACCGAGCTTATGAGCAGGCATTAAACTTGTACACTGAGTTACTAAACAACAGACTCCATGGTGAGTTTGAGAACTCCCCTCTGTCCCTTTCTACCCCAAATTTTATCATTTTATTATTTTACAGCTGATGTATACACATTTAATGCATTGATTGAAGCAACAGTATGTGCGATAAATGAGAAATTTGAGGAAAAATGGAGTAAAATACTGGTAAGGAGGAATCCTCAGTTTATTTTTTAATATGAAAGATACTTCTTGTTTTTTATTCACCTAGGAGCTGCTAAGACACATGGTTGCACAGAAGGTGAAACCAAATCTTCAGACTTTTAATACCATTCTGAAATGTCTCCGAAGATTTCATGTGTTTGCAAGATCGCCAGCCTTACAGGTTTTACGTGAAATGAAAGCCATTGGAATAGGTGAGGATGCGCCCTTGAGTTCTCTGAGGACAGTTTATTTTTTCTGTCTACCTGGTAATTTGAGAACCCTCGCTTGCAACATATCACCATATTATTCGCCTGTTTGATCAACCTGGTATGTATGGCCTTAAATTGTGTTAATTTATAGGATTAAACACATTTGCTTTCTTGTTCTGCAGGAGACCCTTTAAAGAGATCATCCTTCATCATTTATGATATAATGAATGAATTAATGGGAAAGAGATTTTCTCCAAAGGACCCGGATGATGGCATGTATAGAAATCACTTGTGTTTTCCTCCTTAACCAAAGCTCTTGTGAACTTTGATTTTCAGATAAGTTTTTTCAGTCAGCCATGAGCATAGTAAGTATCATTTCTTTATTAATTTGCTATCCCAGAGTGATACTTACTACTTGCATATTTTCAGTGCTCATCTCTCAGAGATCTAGAACTTGCCTACCAAGTACATGGCCTTTTAAAAACCGGAGACAACTGGAAATTCATTGGACCTGATCAACATCGTAATTTCTATTAGTAAGTGTGTTGGAAACATATCCTTTTGCATGTAGACTAAACATACTTTTTGCCTTCATCACAGTTCCAAGTTCTTCGATTTGATTTGTCTAATGGAACAAATTGATGTTACCTTGAAGTGGTATGAGGACCTGATACCTTCAGTAAGATGGTTCATTACTTGTTATTTATCATTTAATGCTTTAAAAATGTGTTTCTCTTAATCAGGCCTACTTTCCCCACTCCCAAACAATGATACATCTTCTCCAAGCATTGGATGTGGCCAATCGGCTAGAAGTGATTCCTAAAATTTGGAAAGGTCAGTTTTACTTTTTATGTGTCCAGGTGCATATGATCACTCCTTGTTCCTTTCTTGTTTCAAGATAGTAAAGAATATGGTCATACTTTCCGCAGTGACCTGAGAGAAGAGATCCTGATGCTCATGGCAAGGGACAAGCACCCACCAGAGGTAGGCCTGAAACTCACCAGCCAGTATATCCTTAGGCAGTTCTGCTGACTCCTAAGCTTCTCAGCTTCAGGTGGCATTTGCTGACTGTGCTGCTGATATCAAATCTGCGTATGAAAGCCAACCCATCAGACAGACTGCTCAGGATTGGCCAGCCACCTCTCTCAACTGTATAGCTATCCTCTTTTTAAGGGCTGGGAGAACTCAGGAAGCCTGGTGAGTACAGTACCACAAGTATACACTTTAGAAGTATTCATAATCTTTTTCCTTTCTTGAGCAGGAAAATGTTGGGGCTTTTCAGGAAGCATAATAAGATTCCTAGGTAAGTTGAAATCAGCCAGCTCTCTTTGGGTAGAGAAAGTTCACACTTTGCCTTTCTTTTACAGAAGTGAGTTGCTGAATGAGCTTATGGACAGTGCAAAAGTGTCTAACAGCCCTTCCCAGGCCATTGAAGTAGTAGAGCTGGCAAGTGCCTTCAGCTTACCTATTTGTGAGGGCCTCACCCAGAGAGTAATGAGTGATTTTGCAATCAACCAGGAACAAAAGTAAGTGGTCACCATGAAGCATAGTTTGTAAACAGTGTAATCCTCCATTTTCTTTTCTTAACAGGGAAGCCCTAAGTAATCTAACTGCATTGACCAGTGACAGTGATACTGACAGCAGCAGTGACAGCGACAGTGACACCAGTGAAGGCAAATGAAAGTGGAGATTCAGGAGCAGCAATGGGTCTCACCATAGCTGCTGGAATCACACCTGAGAACTGAGATATACCAATATTTAACATTGTTACAAAGAAGAAAAGATACAGATTTGGTGAATTTGTTACTGTGAGGTACAGTCAGTACACAGCTGACTTATGTAGATTTAAGCTGCTAATATGCTACTTAACCATCTATTAATGCACCATTAAAGGCTTAGCATTTAAGTAGCAACATTGCGGTTTTCAGACACATGGTGAGGTCCATGGCTCTTGTCATCAGGATAAGCCTGCACACCTAGAGTGTCGGTGAGCTGACCTCACGATGCTGTCCTCGTGCGATTGCCCTCTCCTGCTGCTGGACTTCTGCCTTTGTTGGCCTGATGTGCTGCTGTGATGCTGGTCCTTCATCTTAGGTGTTCATGCAGTTCTAACACAGTTGGGGTTGGGTCAATAGTTTCCCAATTTCAGGATATTTCGATGTCAGAAATAACGCATCTTAGGAATGACTAAACAAGATAATGGCAGTTTAGGCTGCACAACTGGTAAAATGACTGTAGATAAATGTTGTAATTAGTGTACACGTTTGTATTTTTGTTAATATAGCCGCTGCCATAGTTTTCTAACTTGAACAGCCATGAATGTTTCATGTCTCCCTTTTTTTTTGTCTATAGCTGTTACCTATTTTAGTGGTTGAAATGAGAGCTAGTGATGACAGAAGGATGTGGAATGTCTTCTTGACATCATTGTGTATTGCTGGTAATCAAGTTGGTAACGACTACTTCTAGCAGCTCTTACCACTATGACTTAAGTGGTCCTGGAAGGCAGTAAGTGGAGGTTTGCAGCATTCCTGCCTTCATGAGGGCTTCTACCACTGACCACTTTGCACGTACCTGGCTCCCAGATTTACTTAGGTACCCCACGAGTTGTCCACATAAGCAGCTTCATCTTTACCTTGCCAGAGTTGACAATTATGGGATACTCTAGTCTACTTATACTTGTGTTCCCATCTGTCTGCCATCCTCTGAAGGCCGGGACCCAGTCATACATCCTTAGAAACCAAAGTATGGTTTTTGTTTTCTCTTGGAATGTCAGGTCTTAAGGCATTTAATTGAGGGACAAAAAAAAAAAAAGCCGATATAGTAGCTAGCTACTTAAGCATCCATGGGTATTGCTCCATATCAAAGCAGATTTGCAGGACAGAGAGAGTAAATTAGCCTTCAGTCTTGGTTTACAGCTTCCAAGGAGAGCCTTGGCCACCTGAAATGTTAACTCGGTCCCTTCCTGTCTCTAGTTCATCAGCACCTGCAGATGCCTGACTCTTGTTAGCCTTACTATTCAATACAGTCCTTAGATTCACGGTATGCCTCTTCCTATCCAGGCACCTATTCTGAATCACCATGTTGCTCTGCAGCTAGAGTTGATAGGAGAAAATCCATTTGGGTAGATGGCCTATGAATTTGTAGTAGACTTTCAAAATGAGTGATTTGTTAGCTTGGTACTTTTAAGTTTGTGGTACAGATCCTCCAAACCCATACTCTGAGCAATTAACTGCCTTGAACATAGAGAAAAATTAAGGCCTCACAGGATGAGTCTCCATTCTCTGTAAATGCTTATTTTATCATAGTCTTTAGCCTCTACTATGAGTAAAATGTTCTCTTCGGCCGGGTGTGGTGACTCACACCTGTAACCTCAGCACTTTGGGAGGCAGAGGTGGGAGGATCACTTAGGTCCAGGAGTTCGAGACTAGCCTGGGCAACATAGTGAGACACCGGATCTACAAAAAAATAAAAAGCCAGACTGGTGGTATGTATCTGTGTCCCAGCTAATTGGGAGGGTGAGTTGGGAGGATTGTTTGAGCCTAGGAGAGGGAGGTTGCAGTGAGCCGTGATTGCACCACTGCACTCCAGCCTGGGCAACAGAGCAAGACCCTGTCTTGGAGAAACCAGAATTTTGGAAGAGCAAATGGGGCTGAGTGCAGTGGCTCATGCCTGTAATCCCAGCACTTAGGGTGCCAATGTGGATTACCTGAGCCCAGGAGTTTGAGACCAGCCTGGGTAACAGTGAGACCCCCCTCCCTACAAAAGATTTTAATAATTAGTTGGGCGTAGTGGTGCATGCCTGTAATCCCAGCTACTCTGGAGACAGGTGGAGGGGATTGCTTGAGCCTGGGAAGCTGAGGCTGCAGTAGCCATGACTGCACCACTGCATTCCAGCCTGGTTGACAGAGTGACCCTTGTCTCCAAGAAAAAAAAAAAGCAAATGGGATTAAGGACTCATGGAATGGGAAGGGGAAGGGGAGTCTTACTATATGTGGAATAAACTTGCTCAGTGTTGCCACAGAGTTACATTACCAATGTGTAGAAGTCAGAAACTAGACTTCTAGTTTGGTTCAACATTTGAGGGTTGTTTTATAGCCATCAAAGTATTCAAGAGGTTGGATGGCACTCAAAAGATTCTACATGTCTAGAATCAAACTCAAATCTGGCACGTAGGTGCTTCTTAGTAAATGCTTAATGAATGCCACCAACTCTGCAAAGTATTCATTGATTTTGAGACCTTAGTCATGTTGCTACTAAAAGTAGGGCATATGACCGCCTAAGAAACAGAACTTCGAGAAGTCCTAACGTAACCACAGTAAAGCAGACTCCCCTTTCAGCAACCTCAAAGCAAAAAAAAAAAAAAAAAAACCAGTTAGCTGCTATATAAACACTATACCAAGCACTAGGCTTAGAGGAAAAGATGTCAGATTGTACTGTCACTGGCTATGTACCCATATTCTCTAAGACAGGGTAGCATTTGTCTTTCAAACTGCAGGGTTTGAAATCAGTTTTTGTGGGTGATTGCAATTTTTTAATGAAATGCATTAGAACATCTAAGCACGTCACCTACAGTTTTGTGATGGTGCATTTTTGCATTGCAGTATAGATCTGTGCATAGATATATGCATTAAGTGTAGCAAATCGTGATGTAAATTTTTTACTGCTGGTCATGGTCAAAAAGTAAGATACGCTAGGAAATTGAGTCACTAGGAGCATGGATGTATAAGGCAGGTTTTATACAACCATTTAGATTCAACATTAATGGTAGAGTGGCATTTTACCAAAAAAATGGGTGTATTTGATTTGGGTGCTGTAAGGCAATTTGCTAGGACATGGGATAATCAGATTACACAAAATCTAGGCAGTGAACAAGTCTTCATCCTGGCCCAGGAAATAGCCTATTAAAAAATGCTGTCCAGGCCAGGCACAGTGGCTCACACCTGTAATCCCAGGACTTCGGGAGGCTGAGGCTGGAGGATTGCTTGAGTTCAAGACCAGCCTGAGCAACACAGTGAAAACCCATCTCAAAAAAAAAAAAAAAAAACCAAAAAAACTGTCCAGCTGTGGACTTTCAGGATTCAGGACTGCTGGGGATCAAGCCCAAGGATGTTTTTCAGAGCTCTGTGATTTAAGATGCTCGAAAAGAGTGTCCAAGAGGAGTAAAGGTCATGACAGAATTTACTCCCAGGACAATCTAAGTTCTGCCACAAGTACCCGTGGTGTCTGTTCCCACAACAATGGCCCTTTCACAAGCTCTTGCCTCACAACCCCTGCAGAAGTCCTTCAACAAAACTAATAATAGACTAGTGAAACCTACTCCTCACATGGGTAAGAGTTGCAGTGGGCAGGTGACCCTCCTCCCTGCCCCCATCCTTTGCTTCCTCAAGCTCCCTGCCAACCTCTGGATACATCAATGGGAAGGAAACCAGGGAAGCATAGACCTATAGTACAACAGGGGTGTAGTGACCACTGGACCTGATGAAGCGAATCTGCCTGAAATTTAATACGCCTTTTTATTTCCCTTCTGTGTTAAATCAAATGATCTGTTCTGCACTGAGCCAAGCAAGTTACTTTTAAAACTGGTGGCACCACTCATTTGGGACTTGGAGACTGCTTTTATCCAGAACCTGTTAAGAGAACAGGGGATTTAAATACAAAGGAATATGAAGGTGGTGTGCCTTAAAGACAGTCTAAAATTAGGTTTTAGTTTGTTACATTATTTTGAAATATTAAACATGAAAATGTTAAATCAGGATGTGTGAGTTTTAAGATGTTGAACACTGTCCTACATCAGTGAGGAGGGAGGCAATAAAGTAATTTCAGAGTAAAACAGATTGAGGATGAAACCAAGACAGAAGTGATGATTTGGCTTTTTATGATTTTTGCTGTGGAAATGGCAGTCGTGTGACTTTTCACTTGCAGTTTAAATGAAAGGGTGAAGAGAAGCCTACCTGCCCTAATGGCTCAGGGCTATATCCACCTCCCGGATAACCCTGGCCCTTGGGACTCCATCATCTCCTTGAAGTAGCACTGAGAATCCAAGAAGAGGCTCCGCTGCTTTTTGCACATGTTACTGAGTTACATCTCAGGAAGATTTTTAAGCACGAGGAAGGAAAATACAGGCCTGGCCAAGCAGGGTCCCCTTTTCGGTATCATCTTTGTTCCTAATAAGCAATCAAGGGGGGTGGGTGTGTTGGCTGGTAAAGGAACTACTAAGATTCAGAAGCTTGTAGTCTTCATTATTTTGTTTTACAGGTTAAAATAAACCACTTGACTGGGCACGGTGGCTCACACCTGTAATCCCAGCACTT